CAGAGGACCTGGCCCAGAGCCCCACCCAGGACAAACACCCTCCCTCCCTCCCTCTGCCCACAGGTCTTCAAAGACGCCCAATTCCCGTCTCCTTCCCCAAGCCAGCCTCCCTCATTGCAGGCCTAGGGAGCTACTGTCTCCCAGGAAGGGAATGAGAGAGAGAGACTTAACCAGAGACCTACAGCAAGAGGCGTGTCTGGGAAAGGGGAGGGAGGAACACCTGGTCACTCCAAACCCAGTCACTTCCATGGTTTTGTCTCTGTCACGGTCACCTACAAACAGGCTCTGAGAGGAATCACCGTAGGGTGCCTCCACAATGCCCGATGATGCAGGAAAGAATGGGAGGTCTGCTGAACGGCTGCCGGGTCGCAAGGAACCGCGGCGCTGGAGTGGGTCTCCTGGGCCTGGAAACGCAGTAGAGGAGTGCCTCGGGCTGTCGACCTGCCCTGGTGCCCAGGGTTGGGAGAGTGAGATGGGCGGGGGCGGCAGGGGGGAGGTGTGGATGGACGACTGAGGTCCGCAGCTCCAGCGAGGACGTGGAGGCCTAACGACCCCGAGGTCACTGAGTCAGTCGGTGGCGCAGGGGGCGGGGCAGGTCGTCTGTCTATCTGTCTGGACGCCGAGGGGCGGGGAAGAATCGCGAAGGGCGGAGTTTTGGAGGCTGGAGTTTTGTAAGGTTGGTTGGAGGGGGTTTGTTCATCTTTCTGGTAGTGCGAGAATAAGAGATGGCAGAGACCTTAACCTTCAGCCCCAGGATACCCTCAAAGACTCACCTGCAATCTGCCGGTGTGGCTGCCGCTCTTGCCGGTACTGCCCCTTTAAATCCATGATGGCTGCCGCTCGAGGCAATTGTTTTGACGGGTCTGGGGGGGCGGGGCCTGTTTCCTAGTCACGCGACATTAGAGCTGCCCGCGGATTGGCTCTCACGGCGTTCAGGTAGGAAAGGAGGTGTGTATCCAGCTTGGGCTCCAGTTTTCTGCCCGCCTCCTTTTACGTTATTGCGGAGCGACGGCGCCGGACAGTCAACGTCATCTAGGAGCACCGAGCAGCTTGGCTAAAAGTAAGGGTGTCGTGCTGATGGCCCTGTGCGCACTGACCCGCGCTCTGCGCTCTCTGAACCTGGCGCCCCCGACCGTCGCCGCCCCTGCCCCGAGTCTGTTCCCCGCCGCCCAGGTAATCCATCTTACCCGGGAAGAAGGCTGCTTCCATTCGGGCTGCCGGAGATGGGGTCTGCGGGCATGCGAGGCGGGAGTTGCGAGTCTGGTCAGGAGTCATGCAGGTCCGTGACCTTGGATAAGGCACACTTAGCCTTTCAAATGAAAGAGATGTCTTTTTATCCCTAGATGATGAACAATGGCCTCCTCCAACAGCCCTCTGCCTTGATGTTGCTCCCCTGCCGCCCAGTTCTTACTTCTGTGGCCCTTAATGCCAACTTTGTGTCCTGGAAGAGTCGTACCAAGTACACCATTACACCAGTGAAGATGAGGAAGTCTGGGGGCCGAGACCACACAGGTGGGAACAAGGACAGGGGGATTTAAGCAGTCGAATCATATCCCCCAACTGTCCTAAACCACAGGCCGAATCCGGGTGCATGGTATTGGCGGGGGCCACAAGCAACGTTATCGAATGATTGACTTTCTGCGTTTCCGGCCTGAGGAGACCAAGTCAGGACCCTTTGAGGAGAAGGTTATCCAAGTCCGCTATGATCCCTGTAGGCAAGTTTGGGATGTGGGATGATGATGGAATGCGGTCTGCTTACCTGTCCCTCACCCTGATTAGGTCAGCAGACATAGCTCTGGTTGCTGGGGGCAGCCGGAAACGCTGGATCATCGCCACAGAAAACATGCAGGCTGGAGATACAATCTTGAACTCTAACCACATAGGCCGAATGGCAGGTGAGAGATGGCTACCAGATGTGTGGGCTGGAAGTTCTAGAGCTAATGAAATCCTGTCTTTTAGTTGCTGCTCGGGAAGGGGATGCGCATCCTCTTGGGGCTCTGCCTGTGGGGACCCTCATCAACAACGTGGAAAGTGAGCCAGGCCGGGGTGCCCAATATATCCGAGCTGCAGGTATGGGGAAAGGAGTTGCCTGGGTCCTATAGGTGGAGGGTGGCAAATCAGCTTCTTTCCCCAGGGACGTGTGGTGTGCTACTGCGGAAGGTGAATGGCACAGCCATTATCCAGCTGCCCTCTAAGAGGCAGATGCAGGTGTGTATGGGTATGGATGGGAGGGGTCAGCATGTACAGAATCTCCATCTGTTTTCTCTGTCAGGTGCTGGAAACGTGCGTAGCAACAGTAGGCCGAGTATCCAACGTTGATCATAACAAACGGGTCATTGGCAAGGCAGGTCGCAACCGCTGGCTGGGCAAGAGGCCTAACAGTGGGCGGTGGCACCGCAAGGGGGGCTGGGCTGGCCGAAAGATTCGGCCACTACCCCCCATGAAGAGTTACGTGAAGCTGCCTTCTGCTTCTGCCCAAAGCTGATATCCCTGTACTCTAATAAAATGCCCCCCCCCCCCGTTTTAATCTGTTACTGTGGTTTTGTTTTGGGTGTTTTTTGTTTTTTTTGTTGTTGTTTTTTTTTTGCGGGGGAGGGGATGGTACAGACTAAACGTGGGGAAAAGAAGTAAAAAGTGTGGAAGAGAAAGTACAGGACACTGGGTCTGTCCCCACCCCAATTCCCTTACAAGTAATGGAGCCGGGGATGGAAATAAATGACGTCCAAGGTCTTTTCCAGTTCTGACTTTGGGAAACGGGGAGG